AGCTCTGTCGCCTGACCCCTGCACCCCACCAAATCGCAGCCTTTGCCCGGTGCCCTCACCGCCTCGGTTGGCCCCCGCGCGCGCCTCGGGCGAACCCCTGGACTGGCCCTCCAACAGGGCCCCAGACTCGGGGTACCCAGGGTGGCCGCTGAGGCCTGGAGAAATCTGGGCCTCCCCTGTGCACCATCCAACTGCGCGCCCCAGAGGCTCAGGGCGCCCCGGGAGTGTGGGGGTGTGGACAGATGAGCAGAGCCAGAGCATCTCGGGCAGAAGAGGGGACCTGGGAGGGGGCCGGGGAGACAGACAGCGAACAGGGGTGAAGCCGGGGCCGGACGGAGCGCGCAGCGGACAATACTGGGTTCAAAGGGGAGAGATAAGGCGCAGACTAGAAACGCTAGGCTGGACCCGGGCCAGGCGCGCCGCGGGGCAGAGATGGGCGGAGCGGGAACGGGGGCGGGGGCGAGAATGGGGGGGCGGGGACGGGGGCGGGGATGGGGTGCGGGTGCGGGGTCGGGGGCCAGGGAGAGGCCTAGTTGCGTCGAGGGGGGCAAGCGCCTGGAGGACCCGGCGCCCGCTCCAGGCCCTGCCCCTCCAAGTCCCCCGCCCCGCGCCAGGCCCCGCCTCTCCAGGGCCCCAGCCCCGCGCCAGGCCCCACCGTTCCGGGGCGCGTGCCCCGCCCAGGCCCCGCCCCCACGGCCCCGCCCCGGGCTCCCCCCACTCAAGCCTTTTTTCCCCTGCTGGGGGCCGAGGCCCGGCCAGGAGCAGAGTCCGGCTGCCTGGGGCGGGCGGCGCGTGTCTGCAGCTGCTCCGGGTAGCCCGCTAGGCGCGCCGTCCCCAGCCCCGCCGCCGGCCCTCGGTGCGCCCGGCCGCCTGCACCCCCAGGTAAGCGAGCACCCCGCGCCGCGAACACCGCCCCGAACGCCACCCTCACGGCGGTCCCCGGCCCCGCCTCCGCGGCCATGGCGGCCCCAGCCCGGCCCCCACTCGCAGCTGGGCTCCAGCCCCCATCACCCCGCCGGGGACTGTCCCCCTCGGGGCTTCCCATCATGGCCGTCTCCCCGAGCTATCCGCGCTCCCCCACGAGGGCCGGGGCGCAACGGGTGCCCGAGGACGCGGCTGTGAAACGGGCTGGAGCGAGTAGGGGCGATCCTGGCCTCGTGACGCGGGGGAATCCGGATGTGTGAGCCGGGGGAGCGCCCCGTTTCCCCGACGTGCCAGGGCTGGGGACGCAGCTGGGGCCCTGGCCTCGGAGTCCGCAGCCCGGCCGCGTAGACGGCTTCTGAGAACCGCTTAAACACGTCATTCCAAGCCCGAGCTAACCCATCAGGCGGCCGGGGTGAGGTGGAGGTGCCCAGGCGGGGATAATGTCTCCCCCAGCCTCAAATGGGTCTGCCTTCCAGGAGCAGCTGCTGTGAATAAACACAGAAGTGGAGCTGGGGGACTGATTAGAAGCCTCATTCAGTGCACCTGGGCCCCAGCAGGCCCAGCCAGGCGTGGAGGAAGAGGCATTGAGGACTTTCCTTACCTGTTTTTCCAGCTCACCCACTGCCAGCAGAGGTACTTTGAGCCTGGGGTGTGGGGGGTGGGGGTGGTTATCTGCAAACAGCCCCCTTCCTTCCAGCATGTCACGTGCTCCCGCCTGAGCCTCTGGCCGCAGGAATCAGGTGACCCCAGGCAGCGGGCCAGGCTGCAGGGGCGGGTGAGTGAGTCAATGTATGCAAGTGTGTGTGTGCTGTTTTTTGGGGGGTTTTTTTCCGAAACAGGATCTGCTCCGTCACCCAGGCTGGAGTGCAGTGGTGTGATCACAGCTCACTGCAGCCTCAAACTCCTGGGCTCAACCAGTCCTCTCACCTCAGCCTCCTGAGTAGCCGGGATTACAGGTGTGTGTCACTATGCCCACCTAATTTTTAAAGGCCCCACTTGCCCCACCCATTCTGCTTGCAGACCTCCCAGCTAACTGGAACCTGTGTCCACAGAATGCTGTCCAGTTTCAACGAGTGGTTTTGGCAGGACAGGTTCTGGTTACCACCCAATGTCACGTGGACAGAGCTAGAAGACCGGGATGGCCGTGTCTACCCCCACCCCCAGGACTTGTTGGCAGCCCTGCCCCTGGCGCTGGTCCTCCTGGCCATGCGCCTTGCCTTTGAGAGGTGAGTGTCTGCCCTGCCGCAATCCATTGCCCGGGCTGATAGGCTCTGTCTCCTTTGCACCCAGATTCATTGGCCTGCCCCTGAGCCGGTGGCTGGGTGTGAGGGATCAGACCAGGAGGCAAGTGAAGCCCAACGCCACGCTGGAGAAACACTTCCTCACGGAAGGGCACAGGCCCAAGGAGGTGAGAGCCCCCCATGCCCTCCGACCCGCACTTGTGACCCTTGTCCTCATCACCCCCTCCCCAGCCCCAGCTGTCTCTCCTGGCCGCCCAGTGTGGCCTCACGCTGCAGCAGACCCAGCGATGGTTCCGGAGACGCCGGAACCAGGATCGACCCCAGCTGACCAAGAAGTTCTGTGAGGCCAGGTAAGCCCAGGATGGGGCTTCTGGGGTGCAGGTGCTATTTTCACAGCTCCCTCCCCATCCACAGCTGGAGGTTTCTCTTCTACCTGTCCTCCTTCGTGGGCGGCCTCTCGGTCCTGTACCACGTGAGTATACCAGAGTATAGCTGACTGCTCACCTCTGCACAGCCTGACACCCATTTCCCTGCAGGAGTCATGGCTGTGGGCACCAGTAATGTGCTGGGACAGGTACCCAAACCAGGTGAGTGGCAGAGTGTGTGTGAATGCTTGGAGCCCACAGCTAACCTTGTCCTGTCCTGCTGCAGACTCTGAAGCCATCCCTGTACTGGTGGTACCTCTTGGAGCTGGGTTTCTACCTCTCACTGCTAATCAGGCTGCCCTTTGATGTCAAGCGCAAGGTGAGGCCAAATAAGAGTCTGGAAGACCCAGTTCGTCCCCACTATGACCCACCGTCTACTGCAGGATTTCAAGGAGCAGGTGATACACCACTTCGTGGCGGTCATCCTGATGACCTTCTCCTACAGTGCCAACCTGCTGCGCATTGGCTCTCTGGTGCTGCTGTTACACGATTCCTCTGACTACCTGCTGGAGGTGGGCCCGACCCCTGCCTGACCCTTCCCAGCCTGAGCCCATTTCTCCCTGCTGCCCTTTCCAGGCCTGTAAGATGGTCAACTACATGCAGTATCAGCAAGTGTGCGACGCTCTCTTCCTCATCTTCTCCTTTGTCTTCTTCTACACCCGACTGGTCCTCTTTCCCACCCAGTGAGTCAGCCCTCCCATGGGGGTCAGGGAGGACCCCAGCCTCCTCCTCTCCCCCTGGCTGTAGGATCCTCTACACCACATACTACGAGTCCATCAGCAACAGGGGCCCCTTCTTCGGCTACTACTTCTTCAACGGGCTTCTGATGTTGCTGCAGCTGCTGCACGTGTTCTGGTCTTGCCTCATTCTGCGCATGCTCTATAGCTTCATGAAGAAGGGCCAGGTATGGCTGGACCTCCCCGGGGGCCCCAGCCCCTCTGAGCTCCATCCCTCTCTCTGTTCCCCAGATGGAGAAGGACATTCGTAGTGATGTAGAAGAATCAGACTCCAGTGAGGAGGCGGCGGCGGCCCAGGAACCTCTGCAGCTAAAGAACGGGGCAGCTGGAGGGCCCAGGCCAGCCCCCACTGATGGCCCTCGGAGCCGGGTGGCCGGGCGTCTGACCAACAGGCACACAACAGCCACATAGCCGGGCGGGGCTGGCTGTAAGGGGTTGCCCCCCCGCCAGTGCCTTGGATATTTCTGGGGTGACTGGACTGGCGCCCCTGGGCCACCTTTCTGGAGACAGGGAGGGCCCCACCCGGGGTGGGTGGGAAGGCTGATGATCTGTCTCCAGCCCCTTCCTTCTGCCCACCCACCCTTCTTCCCTCTGGGCAACTGGACAGATCTGGGAGCCAGCAGCTGGATGCTGTGGCTGGCCAGAGACACCTCCAGGCTGTGGCCTGGGGGCTGGGGGGAGCCCCAGGCTGAAAAGGGTCCAATTAAAACAAATGGAGCCAAATTTTCTGCCTGAGAACTTGGGTCCCTATCAAA